GGCACAATCTTGGCTCACTGCAACCTCCATCTTCTAGGTTCAATCAGTTCTCTAAGGACTCACTTATAAATCAAAAGGGTTTTTACGAACCTAAATGATCACTTCAGAGAGGTTTCATGTTCATTTTTTTATTGGTCTTATTTATTTTTACCCTACATTGTTCAAAAAGGTATTGAAAAGACTTCTGTGGGTCAGGGAGACTAACACACTAGCTTCAAGTTTCTTTGCTTCCTGCATTTCATACAAGTGTAGGTTATGATTTAAAGGCATATCCCAGCCCCCGCAAAAGTTTTATTCCTTTGAGTAACCAACCCCAAATGTATTTACTTTGCCAGTTGGGAATTTCATCTACTAGACTTTCCGTAAAAATGTTGTAAACATTTTTCCTGTCTCCAAAACTAAGTGTTGATTTCATTTTTTCCACCTAGATTATCTCTAGGGAAGGATTGTAGGGAATAAAAAAGTATTGTCAATCTTCCTATTTATCAAGAAGTTCTAAAAAAATTAGTTTCACCCCCCTCGGAAGTTTATCTTCAAGAAGACAGAACTGTTCTAGGCTCTCAGGAAGTAAAACCCACTTGGTACAACCCAAAAGAACACTAAAACTTTACTTAAATGAAATATTTTGCAATATCTTGGATGGTTTGTGGGTTTGTGTGCTTTAGACTATTGACTATTCACACAAGAGCAAGGTGCATGTGTGCACACACGAGCCCAAATATGTGTTTGCCTGCGTGTTTGTGAGCATGCGTGTATGGTGCACATGTGCACGCATGGGTGGGTGGAGCGTGGGGGCAGTACACAAAGCCTGTGGGGGAGATCTATTGACCCTATAGATATATTAGCATCAGGGAGACAGGGCAAAGGTTTCACCCTTCAGTTCAGTCCCCAATCCCTGCTTATTATTTCCCTAACAGAAGACCATCCCCCTTGCCACTCCCTGGTTTTTCTTCTCTGGCAGCAATGAAGCAGCTGCTGACCCAGCTCTAGTTTTCGGGAAGTCAGATGACCTTTTCCCTCCCGCGGCTCTCTACCTCTCGCCGCCCCTAGGGAGGACACCATGGGCCCACTGATGGTTCTTTTTTGCCTGCTGTTCCTGTACCCAGGTAGGAGGCAGGGAAGGGGGAACGTCAGGGTCCCATTGCTGTCTCCTTGTTCCCACGGCTCTAGGTCTGGCAGACTCGGCTCCCTCCTGCCCTCAGAACGTGAATATCTCGGGTGGCACCTTCACCCTCAGCCATGGCTGGGCTCCTGGGAGCCTTCTCACCTACTCCTGCCCCCAGGGCCTGTACCCATCCCCAGCATCACGGCTGTGCAAGAGCAGCGGACAGTGGCAGACCCCAGGAGCCACCCGGTCTCTGTCTAAGGCGGTCTGCAAACGTGAGGCTCCCTGTGGGCTTTGCTCAGGGTGCTACACCAGGGGCCACCCCAGAACTTTTGCTATATTCCCCACCCACTTCCTCTCTCTCCAGCTGTGCGCTGTCCAGCCCCTGTCTCCTTTGAGAATGGCATTTATACCCCACGGCTGGGGTCCTATCCCGTGGGTGGCAATGTGAGCTTCGAGTGTGAGGATGGCTTCATATTGCGGGGCTCGCCTGTGCGTCAGTGTCGCCCCAACGGCATGTGGGATGGAGAAACAGCTGTGTGTGATAATGGGGGTGAGTTCTCTGGCTGATGGGCTACACAGGGGACTCACCTCTGCCTTCCTTTGTTCACTCGCAGCTGGCCACTGCCCCAACCCAGGCATTTCACTGGGCGCAGTGCGGACAGGCTTCCGCTTTGGTCATGGGGACAAGGTCCGCTATCGCTGCTCCTCGAATCTTGTGCTCACGGGGTCTTCGGAGCGGGAGTGCCAGGGCAACGGGGTCTGGAGTGGAACGGAGCCCATCTGCCGCCGTGAGTAGCTGCCCTGCCCTCCTGAGATTCCTCCCGGCTGACTCCTGTGTGGCTCTCCCCACAGAACCCTACTCTTATGACTTCCCTGAGGACGTGGCCCCTGCCCTGGGCACTTCCTTCTCCCACATGCTTGGGGCCACCAATCCCACCCAGAAGACAAAGGGTGAGTGTTTGAGGTGGGGTTTCTGGTTGAGCGATCTGAATCCTCCCCTTCCACATTTCTCCAGAAAGCCTGGGCCGTAAAATCCAAATCCAGCGCTCTGGTCATCTGAACCTCTACCTGCTCCTGGACTGTTCGCAGAGTGTGTCGGAAAATGACTTTCTCATCTTCAAGGAGAGCGCCTCCCTCATGGTGGACAGGGTCAGGAATCAGGAGTCTGCCTGCAGCAGAGGCCTTTACGCTGCCTCTCACTTGCCCCGCACAGATCTTCAGCTTTGAGATCAATGTGAGCGTTGCCATTATCACCTTTGCCTCAGAGCCCAAAGTCCTCATGTCTGTCCTGAACGACAACTCCCGGGATATGACTGAGGTGATCAGCAGCCTGGAAAATGCCAACTATAAAGGTACGGGTGTCATCACGTGATGGTGATGAGAGCTAAGAGAGTCCTTCCTTTTGGCATATTCCAGATCATGAAAATGGAACTGGGACTAACACCTATGCGGCCTTAAACAGTGTCTATCTCATGATGAACAACCAAATGCGACTCCTCGGCATGGAAACGATGGCCTGGCAGGAAATCCGACATGCCATCATCCTTCTGACAGATGGTGGGTATCATGGTCTCTGAGTGTGTCTGGAACCTAGAAGAATTCTTTATTCTCTTTGTTCTAGGAAAGTCCAATATGGGTGGCTCTCCCAAGACAGCTGTTGACCATATCAGAGAGATCCTGAACATCAACCAGAAGAGGAATGACTATCTGGGTGAGCCCCTGCCACTGCCACCACATTTGTTCAGGAGTCTGGTGATTTCCCTCTTCCCCACCAGACATCTATGCCATCGGGGTGGGCAAGCTGGATGTGGACTGGAGAGAACTGAATGAGCTAGGGTCCAAGAAGGATGGTGAGAGGCATGCCTTCATTCTGCAGGACACAAAGGCTCTGCACCAGGTCTTTGAACATATGCTGGGTGAGTGAGCTTTGCCCTCCTTGGTGTGGGGACCTCCTTCCCCATCTGATCCTCACACCCACAGATGTCTCCAAGCTCACAGACACCATCTGCGGGGTGGGGAACATGTCAGCAAACGCCTCTGACCAGGAGAGGACACCCTGGCATGTCACTATTAAGGTACCAGGAAGGAGGGGCAGGGCTTGGATTCCGCAATCTCTGAAAATCACCTGTTCCCCTGCAGCCCAAGAGCCAAGAGACCTGCCGGGGGGCCCTCATCTCCGACCAATGGGTCCTGACAGCAGCTCATTGCTTCCGCGATGGCAACGACCACTCCCTGTGGAGGGTCAATGTGGGTAAGGCAGGGGATGCACCAGCCTCCTGATCCTGGTCTAGCCTAATCTAGTGTATCATTTCCAGGAGACCCCAAATCCCAGTGGGGCAAAGAATTCCTTATTGAGAAGGCGGTGATCTCCCCAGGGTTTGATGTCTTTGCCAAAAAGAACCAGGGAATCCTGGAGTTCTATGGTGATGACATAGCTCTGCTGAAGCTGGCCCAGAAAGTAAAGATGTCCACCCATGCCAGGTGCCTGGAGTCTGGGATGGGAGGGTGCCCTGCAGGCTGGTGTGACCCTTGCTCTTCTCCCCAGGCCCATCTGCCTTCCCTGCACGATGGAGGCCAATCTGGCTCTGCGGAGACCTCAAGGCAGCACCTGTAGGGACCATGGTGAGTGCTGGGACTTATGGTGCTTGAGAGCTCCAGCACCAACATCCCCTTCTCTTGACTATAGAGAATGAACTGCTGAACAAACAGAGTGTTCCTGCTCATTTTGTCGCCTTGAATGGGAGCAAACTGAACATTAACCTTAAGATGGGAGTGGAGGTGAGGGTCTCAGGTTGGGGATGCTGGGATCCTACCCTTCTCTCTGGTTCCACCCCTGCTGCAGTGGACAAGCTGTGCCGAGGTTGTCTCCCAAGAAAAAACCATGTTCCCCAACTTGACAGATGTCAGGGAGGTGGTGACAGACCAGTTCCTATGCAGTGGGACCCAGGAGGATGAGAGTCCCTGCAAGGGTGAGTCCCTCACCATGCCTGGATTCCCAAGGTGACACTGTCTCCTGTCACCCTTTGCTGGCAGGAGAATCTGGGGGAGCAGTTTTCCTTGAGCGGAGATTCAGGTTTTTTCAGGTGAGAAGGTAGAAGCTTGCAGGACCCAGGGGAGCCTCCCAGCCAGTTCTCTCCTTTTCTCCAGGTGGGTCTGGTGAGCTGGGGTCTTTACAACCCCTGCCTTGGCTCTGCTGACAAAAACTCCCGCAAAAGGGCCCCTCGTAGCAAGGTCCCGCCGCCACGAGACTTTCACATCAATCTCTTCCGCATGCAGCCCTGGCTGAGGCAGCACCTGGGGGATGTCCTGAATTTTTTACCCCTCTAGCCATGGCCACTGAGCCCTCTGCTGCCCTGCCAGAATCTGCCGCCCCTCCATCTTCTACCTCTGAATGGCCACCCTTAGACCCTGTGATCCATCCTCTCTCCTAGCTGAGTAAATCCGGGTCTCTAGGATGCCAGAGGCAGCGCACACAAGCTGGGAAATCCTCAGGGCTCCTACCAGCAGGACTGCCTCGCTGCCCCACCTCCCGCTCCTTGGCCTGTCCCCAGATTCCTTCCCTGGTTGACTTGACTCATGCTTGTTTCACTTTCACATGGAATTTCCCAGTTATGAAATTAATAAAAATCAATGGTTTCCACATCTCTCAGTGCCTCTATCTGGAGGCCAGGTAG